TCCGCCCGCCTTGGCTTCCCAAAGTGCTGGGATTACAGGCGTGAGCTCCACCGCGCCCGGCCCAGGCTACGGATTTTAGCTTTTATGTTCATTGTACCAGGAACTGTGTAAGTGCTCATGTATATTTATTGAGTCGATGAATGAAGCACCAATTGTCGAATGACCTTGAGGACTCCTGCAGGATGCTAACGAACACACTTCTCAGCCGGACTGAGCTCCATCATCCTGCCATGCGGCTCACCCCACCTGCGTTCTGGCTTCATTCCTGTCTCCATGCACTTGCTTAAAGTCGTGCCGGCGTCAGGATCTCCCTTCCTACCAGCCAGGAAGCTCTTCCCTCTTATTTTCCCCGCTCCTCGAGGTAAAGGTGCGCACAGAGGGGCCCCCAAGGCGTGACTGGAAGGCTTGTGGGTCGCTATGGTTACTGCATCCGCCCGGGGCGGGACATCCCCAGGACGCCCAGCCTCTAGGGGTGCGAGGTGGGAAGCTCTGGAGCGGCCCAGCGCAGGGGCGGGCAAGCCAGGAGGCAAAGCGGTTTCCTCACGCCTCCACCCCACCCACACAGTTGTCAAGGAGACAAAGCGCTTCCCTTCAGCGCTGTCTCCCTCCCCTTTGGTTAGAGGGCAGGGTGGGCTGGAAGACTGTCCGAAAGGTTGGGTACTGGCGCGCTCCCAGCATCTCTCCCATCCAAGCTCGCAACGCCTGCGCCGAGACCCGGTACCGGGTACAACCCGAGGCACGCGCATGCGCGCGATGGAGTTTTTGCGCGTGCGCCGTTGTGGCCCCAGGAAGCTGGGGTACCCGCGCGGCGCTAACGTTGCGGCTGCGCAGTTGCGGCCTGCTGGTGGGGCTCGGCGGAGCGCAGTTCTGCGCCTGCGCTGTGCTGGGGTAGGTGGGAATGAAACCCTGGCGGTAAGGGCATTGGGGCCGACTGGCCCTGGGCGCGCCTGCGCCTTGGCATGCGGGGCGGCCGGAGGCGGGGCCGAAAGAGGGGAGGGAGGGAGGCGGGGGGTGGGAACAGGCCGCAGAAGCCCGAGCCCTGACCCACCGGCGGCTGCGGCGGAGCCGGTGAGTGACCCGTGGCCCGACTCGGTCCCCACCCCAGCCAGCCCCGTGCGCCCTTTGCCCGCAGCGCCGGCGCCCCCCATGCGCCAGACGGCAGGACGGCGGCGTCGGGGGGCGCCATGGCCTCGGCGGCGGCGGGCGAAGCGGAGGAAACCACCCGGTTGCGCAAGCCGCGCTTCTCATTCGAAGAGAACCAGATCCTGATCCGCGAGGTGCGCGCCCACTACCCGCAGCTCTACGGCGCGCAGAGCCGTCGGGTGAGCGTGGCAGAGCGGCGGCGCGTGTGGGACGGCATCGCCGCCAAGATCAACGGTATCACCAGCTGGAAGCGCACGGGCCAGGAGGTGCAGAAGCGCTGGAACGACTTCAAGCGCCGCACCAAGGAGAAGCTCGCTCGCGTGCCGCACTCCACGCAGGGCGCCGGGCCCGCCGCGGAGGACGCTTTCTCCGCGGAAGAGGAGACCATTTTTGCCATCCTGGGGCCAGGTGTGGCGGCGCCGGGGGCAGGTGCTGGGGCGGAGGAGCCCCCTGCGGCCCCCTCTTCACAGCCGCCGCCCCCAAGCGCCTGCCCTCAGCGCTACGTGTTGTCGGAAGACCGCCGGGAGGACCGACGTGCAGGTGAGTGTCTTCAGAGTAGGCTGTGTGCCTGCCTCTCTCCCAGACCTCTCTCTCACTTCCTCAGGATCCAGCAGTGTGGTGCAGTATCCATATAGTTCAGAACCTCGTCAAATGTTGGCCCTTGTCCGAGCGCAGTGGCTCACACCTGTAATCCCAGAACTTTGGGAGGCCGAGGTGGGTGGATTGCTTGAGGTCAGGAGTTTGAGCTCACCCCTTACCTGTATTTCTCTCTCTACAGATACATCAGCCCACAGCAAGGCGGGCTCCAGCAGCCCGGAGCCATGGGCCCGGCCCTCCTGCACTCCCCAGGAAGGGGGCTGCCCACGGCCCAAGGAGCGTGAGTCACCACCCCCTTCGGCCCTGCAGCCGGTCCAGCTGCCTCGCCTGGCCTTGTCTCCACCACCCCCAGCCCCTCCACTGCCACCCCCACCGCCACTGGCCCAAGTGGCACCCTCACCCCCTAGCCCCCCACCCCCTCCTCGGCCTCCACCCACGCTCTCGGCCTCAGACCCCTCCCTGGACTTCCTGCGGGCCCAGCAGGAGACTGCCAACGCCATCCGGGAGCTGGCCGGCACCCTTCGACAGGGACTGGCCAAACTGAGCGAGGCCCTCAGCGCTCTGCTGCCCCTTCTGCCAGGAACCCCAGTTGACTCCCTGCCTCCACCTCTGCCCCCACCCCCACCCCCACCGCCACCTCCCAGGCCTGTCCTGCCCCCACCGGCCCCCAAGGTGGAGATCACCCCAGAGCCCGTGTCCGTGGTGGCTGCTGTGGTGGACGGGGCAGTGGTGGCAGCCAGGGGAGTGATCATTGCCCCAAGGAGCGAGGAGGGGGCACCCCGGCCCCCCCCAGCCCCGCTCCCTCCGCACGACTCCCCCCCACACAAGCGGAGAAAAGGTTTCCCTACACGGAAAAGGCGCGGCCGATGGAAATCTCCGTGAAATCTACTATCTATGATCCTGCCTGCAACCCCTCTCCCCAGCTTGGCGCAGTCGAGGGGGGCGATGCTCTCTGCCCATCCCAGCTGCACCCTAGCTCCCTGCTCCAGGGATGTGAGCACCCACTCCCTGTGCTAGTTAGTGCCTGATTCTCTGGGGGGGGCCTCAGTAATGGGCCCCCCCAACCCCTTTCTCTGGTACAGTGCTGTCTGCCTGGCTGCCTCCCTTAACCCTGACTTCTAAGCCATCAATTTCATGTTATTTATTATTGCCCTATGTGGGGTGGGGAGGGAACCTCTCGGGTCTGCACATCTCCCCTTCCCTAACAGTTCCTGTTCTTGACTTGAAGAGAATTGACCCGTGGGGGACTCCCCACCTCCCCAACCCAGACTTTGGAGCGGGTGGGAGTTGTAAGACAAATCAAAATACGGATGACAAAGAGGATATAGCCGTGTATACCCCAGGGAGAGGAGGCGCCGAGTTCTGATGGGAGAGGTACAGGTTGGGTTCTCTGCCTACCATTGCTGTCTCTGACTTCCAGAGCTCAACCCCCTCCTTTCTCCCAGTGGTGACAAGATATCAATAAACTTATTTTTAATACAATTACTTGAGGCTCTGTCTGAGACAGGCCTGGG